CTCAAGCCACCCATGTACACCCAGCCCCACGTGGCTCACCAGGGGCCCCTTTGCCATCAAGGGCCACATCCCAGGTTTAAGTGTCAGAGAACTAAGGGGCTTAAGAGAGAATCGAGCTGTGGCTTTGTTTGTGAATTGGTTTGATCCTTTTTTCCTTCTAGAAGGACTCACAGCTACTGTTGCTTGCCATGGGCTTGAGGGGGTGGTGGGGGCTGACTGGCAGAGGGGCTGAGAGTGGATGGTGATTAAAAGGAGCACTGACTCCAGGGTAGCGGCTGGGCAAGGCTTGGGGCTCCCACCTCCCCCAGGTTCAGAGCCGGCTGAGGACCGGGAGTCCTCCCTTCTGGGGTCAGTGCTCACTATGGAGCAACTGCCTTGGATGGGGTCCCAGGACTTGCTCTTTTACTGGGGCTGTGGTTGCAGTGATCAGGGCTTTGGAGCCGGCAGACCAAGCTGGGAAACTCCTGAGGTAGAGAAGCTGTTGAAGGCGGGCCTGGGGTCACAACTCCCAGCTGCTTTTTACAAGCAAGAGACTTCTCTCTGAACCTCAACCTTCCCTCCTGTCTAGTGGGTTCGCAGCCAGACAGTCTTTTACTCACTGCTTACTGGGTGCCCTCTGGAGTCTGGGCAGGTGCCAGGCTCTGAGAAGACAGGCCAGCAATCAGCCCTGGCCTAAGGGATGAAAGCCGGGCCTTCCCGCGCCGGCTCACCTCGGTTTTCTCATCCTTACTCGGCTACCAGAGGCTATGGTTGGGGAGGGAGGGGGCTCTGGGGGCTGCAGAAGGCCCAGGCTGCCGGCACCGGATAGAAGTGAGCACGAAGCTCCCTGCGCCAGTGGAACTTTTATCCCGGCTCCCACCGCGAAGCGTTTAAATTGCTTCCCCAGGGCCAGGAGGCAAGTCTCTCGAAGGACGGCTGCGGCCACCCTCCGCCCCTGAGTTACATGGGTCGCAGCCACTGCCGCCCTCCTTGGCGCCTCCAGCCCGCGGGCCAGGGCCAGGAACCGCGAGCCGCCTGCGCCCCCGCCGGCGCGCCCCTGGGAGGGTGAGCCGGCGCCGGGCCCAGGCCCGGACCTGGTGGGAGGCGGGGGGAGGTGGGGACGAGGCCTGGGGAGGCGGGCCCCGCCCATCTGCAGGTGGCTGTGAACGCTGAGCGGCTCCAGGCGGGGGCCGGGCCCGGGGGCGGGGTCTGTGGCGCGCGTCCCCGCCACGTGTCCCCGGTCACCGGCCCTGCCCCCGGGCCCTGTGCTTATAACCTGGGATGGGCACCCCTGCCAGTCCTGCTCTGCCGCCTGCCACCGCTGCCCGAGCCCGGTAAGGAGCCCTCGGCCCCTCTCGCTGCCCACCTGCAGGCAGCTGAGTAGCTCTGCTTTTGCAGAGTGGTTCACTGCACTGTGAAAACAGATTCCAGACGCCGGGAACTCACGCCTCCAATCCCAGGTACTGCCCACCTTAAGTCCTCCCTGCCTGCCGGTCACTCAGGTTGTTCCTCGACTCCCGCCAGACGCTATGTCCAGCAAAGGCTCCGTGGTTCTGGCCTACAGTGGCGGCCTGGACACCTCGTGCATCCTCGTGTGGCTGAAGGAACAAGGCTATGACGTCATTGCCTATCTGGTGAGGGAGCGACCTGGGTGTCTGTCTTCCTGGCTGACGGAGCCTCTCCGCTTCTGCTTCTCAGGCCAACATTGGCCAGAAGGAAGACTTCGAGGAAGCCAGGAAGAAGGCACTGAAGCTTGGGGCCAAAAAGGTACCAGGCGGGAGGCAGGGATTTGGGCTGGGTACTTCTTCCTTCTGGGCTCCTCTTCCCGTAGGTGTTCATTGAGGATGTCAGCAGGGAGTTTGTGGAGGAGTTCATCTGGCCGGCCATCCAGTCCAGCGCACTGTATGAGGACCGCTACCTCCTGGGCACCTCTCTTGCCAGGCCCTGCATCGCCCGCAAACAAGTGGAAATCGCCCAGCGGGAGGGGGCCAAGTATGTGTCCCACGGCGCCACAGGAAAGGTGAGGCACCTGGGAAGGGCCGGGCAGAGGGAGGCTCCTGACAGCCCTCTGTTCTGCATTGCAGGGGAACGATCAGGTCCGGTTTGAGCTCAGCTGCTACTCACTGGCCCCCCAGATAAAGGTAGGATGTGGCTCCTCCCCTTAGCAGGGAGCCTCCCGGCTCTGACCCCTTGTCCTATGTCCAGGTCATTGCTCCCTGGAGGATGCCTGAATTCTACAACCGGTTCAAGGGCCGCAATGACCTGATGGAGTACGCAAAGGTATGGCCGAGTCTCCCCACCACCCCCAACCTTTACCTCCACCTGTGCTGTCTCTTTCCTGCAGCAACACGGGATTCCCATCCCGGTCACTCCCAAGAACCCGTGGAGCATGGATGAGAACCTCATGCACATCAGGTAAATCCCACCCTCCACCCATCCTTGGTCCTAGCTGACCCTGTCTTTCCTTTCCCCTCCGCAGCTACGAGGCTGGAATCCTGGAGAACCCCAAGGTAATCCCCCAAACCCCATCTCCTCCCAGCTGTCATCTGCCCACCACTTTCTGTCTTTTTTCAGAACCAAGCGCCTCCAGGTCTCTACACGAAGACCCAGGACCCAGCCAAAGCCCCCAACACCCCTGACATTCTCGAGATCGAGTTCAAAAAAGGTATGTGCCCACCTGTTGGGACTCGAAGGGGGCAGAGGCCCACTGCCCTCTCTTCCCACCCTAGGGGTCCCTGTGAAGGTGACCAACGTCAAGGATGGCACCACCCACCAGACCTCCTTGGAGCTCTTCATGTACCTGAACGAAGTCGCGTGAGTGTCTGCAGCCCTGTCCGGCCTCTTGGGCCCGAACCTAATGGACCAGTTCTTCCCACAGGGGCAAGCATGGCGTGGGCCGTATTGACATCGTGGAGAACCGCTTCATTGGAATGAAGTCCCGAGGTGAGTCTGCTCAGCCTCCCTCAGGGCCTGCCCTCCTTTTCCCCCTGCCTGGAAAAATGGCTAGGTATCTACGAGACCCCAGCAGGCACCATCCTTTACCATGCTCATTTAGACATCGAGGCCTTCACCATGGACCGGGAAGTGCGCAAAATCAAACAAGGCCTGGGCTTGAAATTTGCTGAGCTGGTGTATACCGGTGCGTAAGACTCTATGGCTGCCCCCTCTAACTCCCTAGTGGTATCCTGTTTTCCTCCCTGTAGGTTTCTGGCACAGCCCTGAGTGTGAATTTGTCCGCCACTGCATCGCCAAGTCCCAGGAGCGAGTGGAAGGGAAAGTGCAGGTGTCCGTCCTCAAGGGCCAGGTGTACATCCTCGGCCGGGAGTCCCCACTGTCTCTCTACAATGAGGAGCTGGTGAGGTAGGTGCCCCACACCTCATTCTGACCCCCACGCTGAGCTGACAAGCTTCTACTCTCCTTGCAGCATGAACGTGCAGGGTGATTATGAGCCAACTGATGCCACCGGGTTCATCAACATCAATTCCCTCAGGTGAGAAGCTCAGGGCCCTGACGGGCCTTCAGACATTTTTCTTTGTTTTGAATCTGGTTTACAGGCTGAAGGAATATCATCGTCTCCAGAGCAAGGTCACTGCCAAATAGACCCGTGTACAATGAGGAGCTGGGGCCTCCTCAATTTGCAGATCCCCCAAGTACAGGCGCTAATTGTTGTGATAATTTGTAATTGTGACTTGTTCTCCCCGGCTGGCAGCGTAGTGGGGCTGCCAGGCCCCAGCTTTGTTCCCTGGTCCCCCTGAAGCCTGCAAACGTTGTCATCGAAGGGAAGGGTGGGGGGCAGCTGCGGTGGGGAGCTATAAAAATGACAATTAAAAGAGACACTAGTCTTTTATTTCTAGTGAGTGTGTGTGTGTGTGTGTGTGTGTGTGT